CACCAGTACCAAACTAGCTGGATCAGGGCAGATAACTTGGAAACAAAACTCCCGTTTTTACCCACTGCACAGTAAATTGGTACCAAATCCTGTTTCTACATTTTTTTCCTTTTAAGAACTGCTTCCCTATTGTGTATACTTACACTCCGTGTCCTGATGTACTGATGTAGGTGGTCATCTGTCTTCTTCTTTACTCCCTTCTGGCTTTCCCTTAAGCCCTTTCCCATTCTCTTTCTCAGGGATGGCTGTTAAAATGCCAATATGGTCATGTAACTTTTCTGTCCTTACTGGGCCTCCTTATTTACACCTGTTTTTGAAGTGGCTGTGTTCACACTGGGTGGATACAGCAATTTTTTGTCCCGTAGAAAGGAAATTTTGAAATGCCAGTGTATATGATTTTAATTAAGTATACTCACCCTTTTGTTTCCATGGGTTTTGCATCTGCAGATTCAGCCAACTTCAGATTGAAAATATTCCCACAAAAATAGATGGTTGTCTCTGTGCAGAGCATCTACAGAAATTTTTCTTGTCATTATTTCCTAAACAGTACAGTATAACAGCTATTTATGTAGCATTATATTGTCTTCAGTATTATATGTAATCTAAAGATTTTAAGTTCAGTCGTGCATGGCTTACTGATGGGATTACTTTCTGAGAAATGCAACCTTAGGTAATTTCATTGTTTTGTGAACATCATAGTGTTACAAAAACCTACATGGTATGTATATTTTTATTTATATGTTTTTGGTATATGGGTAACCAGATGGCTCAGAGCCATTATTGAATATCATTTTCTGCACTTCATCTGCAATGCCAATATCAGGTTTCCGTGTATGTTTCATCATCATCTTATGGGACTACTGTGATAGACATGTTTCATCATTGACTGAAATGTTATTATGCAGCTCATGACTGTATACAGGAGTATGTGCATAAGTTATATGTAAATATGAGACTTGTTTATATAACAGAGTTATCCAATCTGTGGATTTTGGTATCTGGGGGTATCTTGGAATCAGTCCCCATGGATACTGAGGAAGTAATGTAATGTAAAAATGATAGGTGCATAAAGCTTTGACTTGAGGAAATATGTGCCATTACAGGGGTTGGTGTCCTTTGAAGATGTGGCTCTGCACTTCACCTGGGAGGAGTGTCAGGGCCTGGATGATGCTCAGAGGACCCTCTACAGGGACGTGATTGTGGAGACCTACAGCAGCCTGGTATCATTGGGTGAGTGAAACTTCCCAGTAACTCCCAGGAATTGACAAAGTATTCCATTGTTTCTCGTTACCAGGGCATTGCATTACCAAACCTGAGATGATCTTCAAGCTAGAGCAAGGAGCAGAGACATGGATAGTAGAAGAAATACCAAACCTGAGACTTTCAGGTCAGTCAGTGAATACAGGGTTGGGAGGCCTGTTTAGGATGGTTTTCCTTTTTCCTTCCCAAAGGTGGAAGCAGGAAGCGAGTTTTCTCAGGTGTTTGCCACAGGAGCCTGGTGAAGCTCCAGGAGGTAAATTTTACAATATTATGCTCCCTCAT